TCCCAAAGGGACAGTAAAATGAGCCTAAGGTCTGGCGGGACGATAGCTCTTAGCGTGTAAGGAACAACAGAAAAACAAAATAGTGTTTCTGTGGGTGTGCTGGGTGAGGAGGGGAAACAGCCGGAAGAGGGGATCCGAGAAGAACTAAAGGAGCCCACGAAGCATGCAGCTCCTCGGAGGAGCCGGGGATGATCACTGCCCATATCCTCCCGCCACAGCGCAAGCCGCCCGGGCGGTCCCGGCCGGCAGAGGGCAGCAACTGGGCGGGCGACGCCTGGCAAGGGCCGCCCCGCGCTGACCCGCTCGCAGGGATCCTCATTCTGAGCCCGAGGCGAGGGGGACTCGCACCCACTGCCACCTCTCCCTGACCCTCTGGCCACCATGCACCTCGGCCCGGCTGAGGGGAGTCGGGGGGTCGGGGGAGAGGGCGTAGCTGCCGAGAGCCTGGCGCCCCTGCCCGGAGGAGGAGAACGGAGGACGCCCTCCCGGGTCTCCGGAAAGGAAGGGGGACGGGGTTCGGTGGGTCCTGGGACGGGGATGGGAGGGAACGTGGGCGAGCTGGGAGCCGCCCTCCGCAGCCTGGACTTTCCTGGCCTTTCTCTACTCCGAAGCAGCACCGGGCCGCTCCGGTCCCCGCCAGCCCCTGCCAGCTCCGCTTCCGGGGGCCACGACCCTCGCTCGACTTCGGCCGCTGTGCGCCTCCCGCCGACTCTGACCCAGGGACCCGGAGACCAAGTCCGGCTGGCCGAGGCCCGCGGGCCGCGGCGCAAGTTCCGCTCCCACCGTCGAGGACTGTGGAGGCGGCGTGGGCTGGTCTCCGCGGCCGGGGGGCGGGAGCGCCGGGCGGACTTGACCGTGGGCGCCAAGCGTCCCGGCCGCGCGGCGCGGGCTTTATGTAAATGGAGGCTGCGCCGGGCGTCCTAGGTAGGATGGACCAGCCCCCCGCGCCTCGGCCCTCACGTCCAATAAGAAGAGCCCCAGCTTGACACCTGCCTATATACAGGCGAGCGCGCCCCCGGGCCGCGGACCGCGCGCACAGCCCGCACTGCCCCACGCCGCGGGCTAGGGACACCCGGCCCGCCACCATGACTTCCAGCAAGATAGAGATGCCCGGCGAGGTGAAGGCCGACCCCGCCGCCCTCATGGCGTCGCTGCACCTCCTGCCGTCGCCCACGCCCAATCTCGAAATTAAGTACACCAAGGTAAGCGGCCGCCCAGCGCCCGTCGTCCACGGATGGAGAACAACTGAAAGTCTTATTTCTCTAGGTGTGAAAATTGGACTTGCTGGCAGAATCCTTTTTGGGAGAAGATGAAGAATCAGTGTGAGACTGTTTGGTTAAAATCCCCAATAAAACTGAAACTGGTGAATTCTGCCTCATCTATGTTTTACAGTTTCACAGATCCCATTCTGTTATCTACTCCCTTAGATCTTTATAAACAACGAGTGGCAGAACTCAGAGAGTGGGAGAGTGTTCCCTGTCTATAATCCAGCCACAGGAGAACAGGTGTGTGAAGTTCAAGAAGCAGACAAGGTATGTCTTTTGTAGATAAAAGATTTCCTATGTTTCTTCAGTTGTGCCTCTTCCTCTCTAACAGGCAGATATAGACAAAGCAGTGCAGGCAGCCCGCCTGGCTTTCTCTCTTGGTTCAGTGTGGAGAAGGATGGATGCTTCAGAAAGGGGACGTCTGTTGGATAAGCTTGCAGACTTGGTGGAACGGGACAGGGCAGTTCTTGCAGTAAGTAACCTAAGAAAACATTAAGTCTTTAAGACTTAGTATCTCTCCATTTCTCTTCCAACAGACCATGGAATCCCTAAATGGTGGCAAACCATTCCTGCAAGCTTTTTATGTGGATTTGCAGGGCGTCATCAAAACCTTTCGATATTACGCAGGCTGGGCTGATAAAATTCATGGGATGACCATTCCTGTAGGTATGTGAAATCTGAGTACGTTGAAAAGGAAATTTCTGGGAGTGACCATGCTTTTTTCTTTCAGATGGAGACTATTTTACCTTTACAAGACATGAACCCATTGGAGTGTGTGGACAGATCATCCCAGTGAGTGTATTTCCTCGCACCTCGTATTTATTCCATCTATCAACTTTGAGTTTTTTCCTTTCAGTGGAACTTCCCCCTGCTGATGTTTGCCTGGAAAATAGCTCCAGCTTTGTGCTGTGGCAATACAGTAGTTATTAAGCCAGCAGAGCAAACACCACTCAGTGCACTCTACATGGGAGCCCTCATCAAGGAGGTAAGAGAAACGGACTTCGGGAGTGCTTCTGACAGCCACGTTTCCTCCTGTTCTGTTTTCTTAGGCTGGCTTTCCTCCCGGGGTCATCAATATTTTGCCAGGATATGGGCCAACGGCTGGGGCAGCAATAGCTTCTCACATTGGCATAGACAAGATTGCATTCACAGGGTCTACTGAGGTAGGTATCTGAAAAACCAGGGCTTGAGGAACTGCAAAACCTGTCTCCATTTCCCTTCTTTCAGGTTGGAAAGCTTATCCAAGAAGCAGCTGGAAGAAGTAATTTGAAGAGAGTAACTCTGGAACTTGGAGGCAAAAGTCCTAATATTATTTTTGCTGATGCTGACTGTAAGTCAACTACAGGTCCCATACATGAACCAAGCGGTGAGAACATGGCTGTTTCCTCTTGTAGTGGACTATGCTGTGGAGCAGGCCCACCAGGGTGTGTTCTTCAATCAAGGTCAGTGCTGCACTGCAGGCTCTCGCATCTTCGTGGAGGAGTCCATCTATGAGGAGTTTGTGAGAAGAAGCGTGGAGCGGGCCAAGAGGCGCGTAGTGGGGAGTCCCTTTGACCCCACCACTGAGCAGGGTCCCCAGGTAGAAAAATCATAACCATTCCCTTTGTTTACTATTTGGAGTCATTAAGTCTTGTCTCCCACAGATTGATAAGAAACAGTACAACAAGATCTTGGAACTCATCCAGAGTGGTGTGGCTGAGGGCGCCAAGCTGGAATGTGGAGGCAAAGGACTGGGCCGAAAGGGGTTTTTCATTGAGCCCACAGTGTTTTCCAACGTCACTGATGATATGCGGATTGCCAAGGAGGAGGTATCAAATATGCTGTTCTTACAAAAGCCACACAACCATGTTGAGTCATATTATCTTTTTGCAGATCTTTGGCCCTGTTCAGGAAATTTTGAGATTTAAGACGATGGATGAAGTTATCGAAAGAGCCAATAACTCAGACTTTGGACTCGTAGCAGCTGTCTTTACTAATGACATCAACAAGGCCCTCACAGTGTCTTCTGCAATGCAAGCTGGGACTGTTTGGTAAGATCAGAGTCAGTCTTGTAACAAATTCCCGAACTCACAGTGCTATGTTTTCTTCTTTCAGGATCAATTGTTACAATGCCTTAAATGCCCAGAGCCCCTTTGGGGGATTCAAGATGTCTGGAAATGGGAGAGAAATGTAAGTCTTAAAGTTGCTGATGCCTGCAGAGAGGTATCTGACCCGGCCCATTTCTGTGTTTCAGGGGAGAATTTGGCTTGCGGGAGTACTCAGAAGTTAAGACGGTGACAGTAAAGATCCCCCAGAAGAACTCCTAAGAAGGCCAAGAAGGAGGATGAAGCCCAGCCTGCACGTCTGTCCCTCTCTGCTTTCTCTGTAGGGCCCAGCTCTCAGGAATACAAAGTTGAGCCACGGTCCTTACTTAAAGATTGAAAAGATAACATGTAGGCCAGGCAGGTCACTGCACAACTAAAGCAAACCAGCTGGGTACAGTTTCTTGGCACTCTGTAAGGGGCCACCTTAATCATACCAAATATTGGGGAAAGTGGGATAAAGGGAGGAGGAGGAGCTAGCAGACACATCCAGTATCTCCTTCTGGAGCACAGGATGAAATAAGGGAGCTGTATTATTTCATGTCTTTGTCACAAAGAACTTTCCTCTCAAGGAAAGGTGACCTTTCTCCTGTCTTCATTTTCCTCCTTCCAGGCCCTCCTCGCTCACCCACCCCTCCCTCTCTTCCAAGGAGATGTCAGCTGAGCTCATTCTGGGGCAGATGTTTGGGCCGGGAACAATTTTTCAAGGTTGTAAAGCCAAATTATCATTTCATGTTATCCATTTCTTCAAAGCAAAACATGAAATGGTTTTAGCTAGAGTCAGACCAGAATGAAAATGCCAGGAGCTGGTACACTACAGATGTAGTAAGAACCTGGGATATTCCTGACCCAATCTGGTTTTCTTTTACCCATAAATAACATGAATGAAAAAAGATTGGGACAATAGAGACTGGAAGTCATCATGTGCAGTTCACCGCTTCTGAGCTTGCTGCAGTTTTGGGGTGTGTGTGTATTAGATTCCTTCTCAGTTATTCTGGAATAAGGCAAGGAGTGGGTTGTTTTTCATAGCTAGATAAGATCTTTTCCAAAGTTTTTCTTAGAACCAACCAAAAAACAATCCGAGTAGGCCCAAGAATTTGATAATGCTGGATGCCTTGCAGACATCATTCAGTTTCTAATATTGGGCAACAATTATTATTAAATGAATTATTTCTGTAGTTGGAATCTGTACCTTCTGAACCTCTACACCAATAACTGCTGCAGGTGTGATTTTGGTCTGTCACACTGTACATCTATCATAATGTGCCCTGTATCTATTGGCAGTGACCTTGGAAAATCTGGCCAAGCCTAGGGGTTTCCTTTTCCATTTGCCAAGTTCCATTGTGCCAGGACTGCCGTGCTCCACTGAGCTCCTCTGTCACACCCCATTCTTGCCCCTCACTGGGCAGGCCATGGCCTACAGCTTGCAGGGAGTAAAGCAGGCCCGCCTCCCTTTCTTCCCATCCACATACTCCTCTTCTGCTTTCCAGTGACTCCACCAGTTTGATGTGGGAAGTGTTAGCTTCCTTTCCTTCTTCCATCCCTTCTTCCATCTTTCCAGCTGTCAAATCCAATCCAGTCTCTAACCTAAATGCAGATCATTTATTTAAAAGTACCAAACATAACCCAGAGTATGTGGAATATGGGCAACATATATATAGCCTTCTGTATTTAACGATCTTCTGCTTCTTAACCGTACCAGTTTTCTATTTATAACTCTTATCTATCCATGATGTTTTAAAGTCTCCACTTGCTGTTATTTACAAACGACAGTGCATTCAGCAGCCCAGTGCCGTGAGCCCTGACAGATGCCGTATTTCTGAGTGCTTCCATGTGAATGCTGCCCTCCTGTAGCATGTGTCCAAGTGGACATAGCCACTAACCAACTAGTTACCTTTGGACTGCAACAAAAAATGTGAAAATGAAGATTTATTTCTTTTAATTTACTTAAAAAGAAACCTCTGTGCTAGCAATAAAGCATTTATATTGTGTACTCCTTGGGATTGTTTGGCTGTGTCTGTAAGT